TGCAGGGCGGGTGAGGAGGGTGGGGGAGCGGTGAAGGTTAAAAACAATTTTCCTAGGGGATGGCATCGGGGCGCGGGGTCACGAACGTTTTCCTGTATACCTATTCGTAGTGGGTCTGCAGAGTGTTTTGGGTGAGTGTGAGGGCTGCCCGCTTCAGCAAGCAGAACCTTTGACAGAAGTTGTGGGATCTGTGATGGGAACTGATATGGAGCAGTGAGAAAGCAAGGTTTCCAATTGACCAGCTAGATTGGGAAGCAAACTTCGAAATAACTGAATATTGTCAGTATCACATTAGATTTTACTTTCCCAGAATAATTCAGTTCTTCGTGACCTAAAAAATTTTTCAGAAAAATTGAAAGAACAGGATATCTCTTAGAAGCTTTCAGACCTTGATATCGAGGTTCTTAATACAATGAAATAAACTGAAATGTTCTTATTGGAATCATTGGTTTCAACTTTATTGGTTTAGGGTCCAATCGAAGACGTTACTTTGCTCAAAGTTTGTAGCGACGTTTTGTTTTGCAGTCCTAGGCACACAACTAGCCCGCCCAGACAGCCGAGTGAGTCTGAAAAATCCCTATTCACTGAGATCAAAATGACATTTAAACTTGCTTTACTTTTTCTTTATTTAGATTAATCTAAATAATCAAAAAGGAGTTCTACAACCTTAATTTTCCACCTCACTCCCTGACTGCCCCCCAACAACACATCCCTCACATCTTTTCCCCATCAACATAAACCCCGCGGTGGGGGGGGTAGTAATCAAATGTACGGCCGCCACTCTGCGCTAGGCAGCCAATGGAGCTGAAAGATTGATTCACTTCCTGCTTGGGTCTCATTGAAACTCCGGAGCTTCACCAGCCTAATTTGGAAAGCGAGCCCGACCTCCCGCACCGCTATTGGCCGGGCTTACTCCTGGCCAGGCGGAGACGCGCTGCGATTGGCCGTGGTGGGTGCCGGTAACCCGTGCTAGCGTCTTTGGCTCCCCGCACCGTAGATGTCAAAGGCTGAAGCTGCTCCCTTTGCCACATTATAACTAGTAGGGGATCCTCACCGACCATGGCCACAGCTGCCTCGAATCCCTACAGCATTCTCAGTTCCACCTCCCTAGTCCATGCGGACTCTGCGGGCATGCAGCAGGGGAGTCCTTTCCGCAACCCTCAGAAACTTCTCCAAAGTGATTACTTGCAGGGAGTTCCCAGCAATGGGCATCCCCTCGGGCATCACTGGGTGACCAGTCTGAGCGACGGGGGCCCATGGTCCTCCACACTGGCCACCAGCCCCCTGGACCAGCAGGACGTGAAGCCCGGGCGCGAAGACCTGCAACTGGGTGCGATCATCCATCACCGCTCGCCACACGTAGCCCACCACTCACCGCACACTAACCACCCCAACGCCTGGGGGGCCAGCCCGGCACCGAACCCGTCTATCACGTCAAGCGGCCAACCCCTCAACGTGTACTCGCAGCCTGGCTTCACCGTGAGCGGCATGCTGGAACACGGGGGACTCACCCCACCTCCAGCTGCCGCCTCTGCACAGAGCCTGCACCCGGTGCTCCGAGAGCCCCCGGATCACGGCGAACTGGGCTCGCACCATTGCCAGGATCACTCCGACGAGGAGACGCCAACCTCTGATGAGTTGGAACAGTTCGCCAAACAATTCAAACAAAGAAGAATCAAGTTGGGCTTCACGCAGGCCGACGTGGGGTTGGCGCTGGGCACACTGTATGGTAACGTGTTCTCGCAGACCACCATCTGCAGGTTCGAGGCCTTGCAGCTGAGCTTCAAAAATATGTGCAAGCTGAAGCCCCTGCTGAACAAGTGGCTGGAGGAGGCGGATTCGTCCACAGGGAGCCCGACCAGCATTGACAAGATCGCTGCACAGGGCCGCAAGCGCAAGAAGCGGACCTCCATCGAGGTGAGTGTCAAGGGCGTACTGGAGACGCATTTCCTCAAGTGTCCCAAGCCTGCCGCGCAGGAGATCTCCTCGCTGGCAGACAGCCTCCAGTTGGAGAAGGAAGTGGTGCGTGTCTGGTTCTGTAATCGAAGACAAAAAGAGAAAAGAATGACTCCGCCAGGGGATCAGCAGCCGCATGAGGTTTATTCGCACACCGTGAAAACAGACACATCTTGCCATGATCTCTGACTGGAGGAAGCGAGGAGGCGGCCGGCCGCACTGGGAGCAGCGCGGATTTCTCTTTCTCTCTCACTCTCTTCCTTTCATTCTAGTATTCTTTATTATTTTTCTCTCTCTCTCGTTCGCTCGCTCTCTCGTACTCTCTCTCTTTTCCCTCCTTTCCTTTTTCTTTCCTTTCCCCTTTTTCTTTCCCTTCTTTTTCCCTTTCCTTTCCTTTCATTTTCTTTCCTTTCCCCTTCCCTTCCCTTCCCTTCCATCTCTTCCTTTCCTTTCCTTTCTTTTCTTTTGCTTTCCTTTCCTTTTTTTCCCTTTTCTTTCCTTTTCATAAGAGGTTCTAACTTCTGTTGACAAAGGAAACACATACTCTCTCATTCAGGCTTCTCAATGCTGATACACAGTTACATTAAGCAGTCCAAGCTGGGATCTCATATTCCTGGCTCCCCGGGCAACAGTTCCCTTTAGCCTTTTCTGCTGATCAATACATATTGTTTACTCAGAGTAAGGTTTGTTTGGTCGCTCCTCTCTAGGAAGAACAAGGAGTGGGATAACGTGGGGGCGGGGTGGGGCGGGGGAGGGATTGGGAAGACAGATGTGTGCCTCTGAATAACCTTTCAGCGCCTTGGTTATAGCAGCTGTATTTCAGGTGAAATTTGTTTTACAATAGACTAGTTTTGCATTTTTAAAAACTTCTATAGCGTTTCTAAATGTCTGCGGTGTTTTACTACAATCTGTACACAATATTTGTGAGATAATTTGTATCTAATCGACCACTCCATGTTATTATTGCTATTATTATTACTACTTCGTTGAGCTGATGGCTTTTTAATTGCTTAGAAAAGGGAGGAGATGAATGGGAATAGGCGGGGAGAGAGATGCCTATCTACTCACCGCCCCCCCCCTTCCCAAATCTCTATGAGGAGGAGAGGATACAACGAAGAGAGTTATTGATGATGATATTGGTTATATTTTTTTTCCGGGGTGGAGTGCCTAGGAAGGGCAGAATAGGGAAGCCTATTAGGTTTGCAAACTAGTGCGAAGTAGCAGCGGCGATTTCGCAGCTTTCTGCCCTCCCTCCTGGAAGTGTGGAGCCCGCGCAGGCTACCGCAGCATAGATCGAGGTATCTGAGAAGGATTCGGCGGCAACTCTGGGCCAAAGAGGTGGCCTGACAGTCTGGGAGGGCTCCGCACTCACCGGACTCCAGGATTCCTGCGCGCAGAAATCCAGGCCCCCAGCCTCGCTAGGGCGACCTTCCGCGCGACCTCACTTCGGCCCTCCTAGAGGAAAGACTTTGCCTTCACACGCGATTACTTTCACTGGAGATCACGACCCGGAGACGCTGGCGACTGGGCCAGCGCCTCCCATTTCGGTTCACCTCCAGTTCACCGCCCCCTCTGAGTAAGAAACCCTTGGGGAGGGGTGGCGAGGGAGTGGGGGATAGGCATTCTCTGCTCAGTGCAGAACGGCAATGAAATGATTGGCAAAGGTCACAGGGATTCTGGTCCATCCGCGTACCACCTCTCCCCCCATGTATATACCGCTGTCTGTGTGTGGGCTCGTGGGGAGCTGTCTCGGCGTTTCTGATAAGCACAGCTGGTGGAAGCCCACAGCGACGATCCAGCGAGCTAGCGAGCGCCCGGGAGGCTGGGTTCCTGCTTTTTAAAATATAAATATATATATATTTTTAAATCTCTGTGTGTATGTGTCTCTGTGCGTGTGTGTGTGTGCGTGCGCGTGCAAACGTGTGTGTGTAGATAGCTGTGTGTATCGCGTTACTATGTACAAAAACAAAAAGTACAAAAAAAAAAAAAAACCTGGCTAGGCTGTGTAGAGATCCCAAAAATATGCAGTTGCTGTGGCTTTATTGCTAGCTAGTATCCACACACCAGGTCCACAGGCGAACCTCATTCCCAAGGAGCACACACGTGTGAGGCCGGCCAAGCACCCAACACCCAGCCGCCGCCGGCCAGACCTGGCTGGGGGCGCTGCACGCCACTGCTGGCCGCCTAGTCCGGCCTTTAGGCGCAGCTGCTGTAGACAAAGCTTCAAACTACCTAAGGACCAGAAAGCCCGGCCCGGTTGTCGAGGATGCGTTAGTATGAGTTGCCAGGCCTCTGGTCCACCACACTGTGTCTCCCTCAGCTGCAGGTCGAAGAGCATGTGTTAATTCAAATCCCGGACCCTTCTACTTTTTTGTCAAGTCTCTGCATTCTGTTGGTAGTTAGGTTTTAGTTCTGGGATTTTATTTTTTTTTCCCCCACACTGAGTTCATGTTTTACAACTGTTGGGAGTTTTTTGTTTGTTTCGATTTTTTTTCTTTGCAGTTAATTGCTATGGTTCGAACCTGAGTTAACCCAAATATTTCTGCCGACTTTATAACTGTACAGTTTTGTATATTAAACGTTTTTGAAGTTATTAATTTAAAGAAAGATCATTTAGTTTATTCATTTAGTAACTGATGTATAATAAACGCTATTTTCATTAAGAGTTGCTTTTTCAACTATTTTATTCAAATTGCCTATTGCAGTTGCCAACAATTATTTATTTTCAATAAATTCTGCATTGTGTTTAAAAGGAAATTCTTTCACAGATAAGTTGGATGTCAAAAAGAAAACAATTCGCTGTAATGTTTGATGTGAAGTTTTAGTCAAGGGGTTTATATTGACGCAATATTTTATTGTTGTAAAAGATTAAAAAGGTTTAAATAAAACATTTTTCCAAAAAAAAAGTTTTCTTCTCCTGGTCTTATTGTGTGCTGTG